TCTTTCGTGAATGTTTTGATTCCCTGAGGCTACTTTATTTTGGTATGGCTGAAAAATCCTAGATTTTCTAAACAAAACCTGTTTGAATCTTGGTTCTGATATGGACTAGGAGAGAGACTGGGTCAAGTAAGCTTATCTCCCTGAGGCTGTTTCCTCGTCTGTTAAGTGTGAATATCAATACCTGCCTTTCATAATCACCAGGGAATAAAGTGGAATAATGTTGATAACAGTGCTTGGCACCTGGAAGTAGGTGGCAGATGTTAACGCCCTTCCTCCCTTGCACTGCGCCCCCTGTGCCTACCTCTAGCATTGTAACGACCACGTAGTATTGAAATGGCCAGTTTACTTGTCTGCCTTCCTTTCCAAGACCGTTGGTGCCTAGAGGACTAGAATCGTGTCCTATTTAACTTTGTGTTCCCAGGTCCTAGCTCAGGAGTTGGCAAATAAGAATTAAATGTCTGCTACACCGAAAACCTCACGCCTCTCATTCGTTGTGATTTTTGCATATGTTGTTGACTCAGGCTGAAACTCCTCCTCCTCCTACAGCAGCACTGTGTGCCGCCCCACTGCTGCCCCCACCTCTCGGGGCAGCTGGCGGAGAAGAGAGGGGGCTTTCCAAATCCACTATGAATCCTTAAAAGGCTGAATAAGGGAACTTGAAACGATGCAGACAGGCAGGCAACCCGTAGTCGAGGGACATAGGGCCATAAACGTCGAAGCCAGGTCTTGAGCGTCAGACAGAATGAGGTGTCCCAGAGCGGCGGAGGAGAGCCAGACGCACGCTGGTTCCGGTCTGGACGGAATCGCCGCGGAGCACGGCAGAGGCTAGGGCGGAATGGCTACGGCAGCGCAGTTCGCCAAGGCTCGGTCTCCGCCCTGCAGCCTATTTCCTCTAACCCGCAGATCCACTATGGGAGGAGGCGGGGAGCGGGCTGGAGAGCACTAACAGAGACAGGCGGGGCGAGTCGTGGGCGCGTGACGTCACCCCGGGGTGTGCGCGGCGCGAGCGGAAGCGGAAGCGGCTCTGTTCGCCGCCTCTCCCACCGGCCCGATGAGCTGCAGCGGCTCCGGCGCGGACCCCGAGGCGGCGCCGGCCTCCGCCGCCTCGGCCCCGGGCCCCGCGCCCCCGGTCTCGGCTCCCGCCGCGCTGCCCTCCAGCACCGCCGCGGAGAACAAGGCCAGCCCCGCGGGGACAGCGGGGGGACCTGGGGCTGGAGCAGCTGCTGGGGGCACGGGACCCTTGGCGGCGCGGGCCGGGGAGCCAGCTGAGCGGCGTGGGGCGGGTGAGGGCCGGGACGGGTGAGGGCGAGGGAAGCTCTGTGTCTCATTTTGCTGGTTCTCCTCCAGCTCCGGTGTCGGCGGGTGGCGCGGCGCCCCCGGAGGGGGCCATATCTAACGGGGTTTACGTACTGCCGAGCGCGGCCAACGGAGACGTGAAGCCCGTGGTGTCCAGCACGCCTTTGGTGGACTTCTTGATGCAGCTGGAAGATTACACGCCTACGGTGGGCTTCCGCCCGAACAAGGCCACCTAGCCTCTGCTGACAGTTCTCTTAATTGATTTCTCAGATCCCAGATGCAGTGACTGGTTACTACCTGAACCGTGCTGGCTTTGAGGCCTCAGACCCACGCATGTGAGTAAACCCAGGGCAGGTTAGTTTTGGGTATCTCCTTCTCATCTAAGTTTTTTCTCTCTAGAATTCGGCTCATCTCCTTAGCTGCCCAGAAATTCATCTCAGATATTGCCAATGATGCCCTACAGCACTGCAAAATGAAGGGCACGGCCTCCGGCAGCTCCCGGAGCAAGAGCAAGGTGTGAGGGGAGGCTTAATGAATCAGTAATTATGCTCAGTTGGTGCTCTTCCCTCTTCCCTCAGGACCGCAAGTACACTCTAACCATGGAGGACTTGACCCCTGCCCTCAGCGAGTATGGCATCAATGTGAAGAAGCCGCACTACTTCACCTGAGCCACCCAACCTAAATGTACTTATCTGTCCCCATGTCCCCACACCAGCCTGTTTTCATAATAAACTTTATTGTGACAGGCGGGGCTGATCCCTCCCATGTTGGGAGACACCATGTGGCAAGTGACAAAGCTCTGAGCCCGCCCCTCTTGGGGCCACAGTGGTAGGGATGGGGGAAGGGGATGGACCCCATGGCTGGGGTAGTACCATGACTGGAGGCGGGGGAGGCAACCAGAGGCCTGCTGCTTTGGGGAGGTGCATTCCCCCAACCATGTCCCGACACCTCTGGAGTTCAGGCAAGGACCTTCCAGTCCTACTTGTCCTGCATCTTCTCAAGGATAGGCACAATCATGTCAAATTTGGGTCGCTTTGCAGGGTCTTCATTCATGCAGATCTTCATGAGCTTACACACATGAGGGGAAATACCTGGTGGGATGGTAGGCCGAAGGCCTTCCAATGCCACCTGCGAATACAAGAAAAAAAGCAGCCTCACAATTTGAGTCTGTCATGTAGAGAGAAGCCACTGGCCCTTGGGACAGGATTACTGTATATCCGAACAAATATGTGAGGAGCCAAGGCCCACTACAGTTATTTTCACCATCACCAACCACTCCCGCAACACAAATGTATGCTGTTGTGCTCTCACCTTCATTCCAATCTCCATATTGGAGAGGTCAGCAAAGGGTACCTCCCGTGTCACCAGTTCCCACAGAAGCACTGCAAAACTCCACATGTCTGCTGAGCGTCTGTTTGTGTCTTCAGGCTTCTTCTGCAGAGCTGGAGAGATAGGGCTTGTCTGTTCTGGCCCCCTTGCCTGTCCTGTCTCTGCCCCCTTCCACTACTTCTGAGGTGGTCCTTTTTTACCTCCCGACATGATGACTTCACTCACCTTCGGGGGCTACCCAGGCAGGTGCATACATGCGACCAGGACATTGGAAAGAGAACTTGACATCAGCCATGCTAATTCGGGCAGTCATGTCCTCATCAATCTGAGGAAGAGAAAACAGATAGAAGGAGGTAAGTCATAGATAGGCAAAGGGCTTTTGGGGCCTGGGCCAGGAGTGAGCTTGTGGCCTCACCATTACACTACGGCTATTGAGTGCATGTCGTGGGATGAGGGGCTCTAGTGTGTGTAGGAAGGCCATGCCCCTTGCCATGTCCAAAGCAAACTTCACAGCCTGGCTCTGGTCCACGACGAAATCTGAGAGGAGGCAAAAGTCAAATAGTTCAGAGAGGCTCCCTCTCTGCCATTTCCTCCCCAAGGAAATTCAACATCCCTACTCACTGGTGCCTTCATGTAGTACATTGTAGAGGGATCCATACGGCATCCAGTGTGTGATGAGAGTAGGATGAGGAGCAGGTGGAGACTGGCAGGCACCTAGCACTGGGAGCACATTTGGATGCGAGAAAATCCTAGAAGAGGGAGGGAGTGGTTGAGACCCAGTACAAAAGATCTCTTTCAGTGCTATTCAGGGTTCCTTGGAACTAGCAGCTTCCAGGTTACGCCTTGCACTACCTGAGCCGGGGACACTCTTCATTGAAGTCCCTGCTCTTCCTTGTACTCCAGTCTCGAACCTTCAGCACCTTCACGACAATGTCATTGCCCTGCCAGCGGCCCTTCCATAGCTGCAGGACAGGTAGGGGTTAGGAGGCTTGAAATGTTGCTGCCACTTCCTTGCCCACTAACTGGAGGAAAAACTTAAAACAGGTACAAAGCAAGTAATTTATGGGGGTTTAGTGAGGGAAGGGCAAGAAGGGCAGGGGTCACCTCTCCAGAGTGATTCTCGTTGAGCTTCGTCAGGAAGTTAAGCTGTTTGAAGTCAATGCCAGAGTGTTTGTTCAGGGTTCCATTTCCTAAGAGTGTGGGCAGGTCAGGTACCCAGCTTCACCCTAACCCAGCCCCAAGAGGCCAGGATTATTTCCTTTTACAACCCTTCTTCCCACAGTGGTGACTCACGGGGCCGAGTGCGGGTGGTCCCCTTCCAGAATGTGTCCTTGTATGGAATACGGTTGAGATTCTGGCCCATCTTCTCTGCCCGCTCTAGGGAAGAAAAACAACCTAAGCTGTGGTACAGAGGGAGAAGACAGGTGGGAAGGGACGAGAGGACACAAGCTAGGGGATGGGGAGATGGACCTCGGAGAAGCTCTCTCAGGGGTGCCTTGGCTTTGTCCACAGGCATCTCTCCATACTTGTTACAGATGCTGACAAGGGCCCCATTTGCCACCAGGTCCTGGAATGAAAAGGCCATTATGATGAGAGCCACTGCTACCTCGCTGGCAGTCACTGAACCAACCATGAATGCACAAATGTAGAACTTAATCCTGTAAGTGTCACACAGTAGTACTGACAGAATGGGTTGAGGGTTCCAAAATCTCCCACCAAGGCTCAGACTTTACTTCCTACCCATCTCAGGAATTAAGGGCTGAGTACTCACCTCTGCCACTTGATCTTGGCCCCAAAAACAGGCATAGTGCAGGGGCACATTCCCGTGTTCATTCACTGCATTGATGTCTGCCTTGTACTGCAATAGCTGGACCCCATGGCCAGACAAAAAGAAGAGGCAGAAAGTACAGTCAGTTCCAAATGAGATACTGGTGTCAGGGCATGGGAAAAGGGGGAAGAGCACACATGCTTTCTACTGTATGTTACAGTGCCTGTGACTGACCCTCATGGCATGTATGTGATGTGGATGACGAAGGAGTTTGTACGTACCTTCTGTACAATATCACGGTGTCCATGACTGGCTGCCAGATGCAGGGGGGTGTCATCCCCACGGTTCATTACATTGATCCGTGCCCCCCGCATGATCAACATCTCAACCACAGCAGAGCGGCCCTCTCGGCAGGCCCAGTGCAAGGGGGAGAAGCCATGATCGTCCCTTTGAGGAAGGGGCAATGGTCATTGAGCTGGAGGTGGGATGGGGCAAAGGTTTTGATTCCTGAAAAACTGATAATTACATACTCTCTGGGAAGGCTTACCTCTCTAGGACTTTGATTCTCATTCATGCCAGCAACTCCCAAAGCTGTCCATTTCAGACCTTCCCCTGAGCTTCAAACCAAACCAACCACCTAGATATCTCAACAACCTCTATAAAAAAATGTGTTATCTTCACCATATCCCACATCTCATTTCCTTAGGTGGTAGTGCTCTTCCCCTGGTTTCTCTTGCACCCCTTCTGCAACATCTATTGGTCCTTTCTGTTTTCCACCACATCTTATATGTCCCCCTACTTCAGCACTTGTTGCACTGGATTGTAAAAATCTGTTAATGGACTGTCTTGTCTGTTAGACCTTTAAGTTTCTTGAGGGAATGGATTGACAGCAGCTGTTCAGTGCATGTTAGTGGGGGAGAAGGGTGTCTTGGAGAAGGCAGGCCACAACTTATAGAAGAGGGAACAAACTTACTATTTGGCTCTGGTACTGAAACTAACATCTAAAAATGGAATGGAATTTAAATGATGTTTTGGAAGGGTTTATGTTGAAAAGGAGAAATGCTTTTGACTACTGATGAGGTAGATAACAAACCACCATGCAAAGCAGGATTCCCCTACTTAGCAATCCTGTGCATAGAAAACAGAAGAAAATGAGAATGGCTGTTTTGGGATTAAAACTATACCTGATTTTTTTCTTTTCCAAGAAATATGTATTTTATAAAGTAAAGTATACAAACAAAACAAAACAATTGGTTTGGAGCTGGGCCTGCCTGACAGCCTGGGGCCATAAAAGGAAATTCCCTCCAGTTCGGGGCTGCAGATTCAAGGGGCGGAGCAGGGGGCGGTCCGTGGTCTGGGCCAGCAGCCTCCGGATGCCTTAGTGTTGTGGTCACTTCCTGTGTGCGACTCTAGGCAAGGCCTGGAGCTGATCAGGGGTCTGGCCATCCAGATGCCCGTACAGCTGAAGGGGTTGGGGGGTGTGGCCTTTAAGTTAATCATTTTCCTCCACAACTTGCTCGCATCTGCTAACACAGAAATAGCCAAAAGCTTTTCCTTGAGATGGGATTATCCCCAGGAAGCATTACGCCCCCTGTTTATCAGTTGGTCTTGCCTCCTAGACCTTTAATTTGTGCCCTGACTTATCAGCTTCCAGTACTGCCTGTGGCGCCAGGGCAGGCCAAACTCGGGGGGCAAAAGTATGGGCACAAGGGTTCTGTTCACTATCAGGCTGCCTGCCACCTCAGGGCCTGGACTTCTATCTCAAGAAGACCTGCAAGGAATTAACCCCCTCTTCATATCCAGCATATAGCCAACTTTGGCCCCCATACTTTACTCCTCAAACCAGCACCACAACCTTCCAGTTTCATTAATTCCACCCCTTTTCCTTCTGGCAGCATCTTCCTAGAGTCTTCCTAGACTCAGCTAGAGTCTTCCTAGATGCTAGGCCCACTGGGCAACTGCCTAAGCCTCTATTTCCTCACCAACAAAACAGTAACAGTGCTTACTGTCTTTATCAGGGTACCCTTTGAGAATTATATGAAAAATGGAACAAATGACTTTGCAAAGTATTAAAGAGAAATAGTGTAGAACCTAATGGGAACCAGTGAAGTCTAGACTAAGATGACAGGTGATCCTGACCTGTCAAACCTAAAAACTAAACTCCACCAATTTTAAAAAATAAAGAATTTGATTTTGCCACTCTGAGTCACCATCACTACTGCTCTTCTTGC